CAATCACAGCTGGGCACAGTGGCTCACGCCTGTAATCCCAGCCACTTTGGGAGGCCAAGGTGGGTGGATCACCTGAGGTCAGGAGTTCGAGCCCAGCCTGGCCAACATGGTGAAACCCTATCTCTACCAAAAATATAAAAGAATTATCCAGGTATGGTGGCGTGCACCTGACTGTAGTCCCAGCTACTCAGGAGGCTGAGGCGGGAGAATCTCTTGAACCTGGGAGGTGGAGGCTACAGTCAGCCGAGATTGTGCCACTGCACTCCAGCCTGCGCAACAGAGTGAGACTCCATCTTAAAAAGAAGTTAACAATCGCATTTAGGCATTACCTTTCAGTTAATTTGGGCATAGTATTCAGGCAGAAGACCATAGAGTTAAATAATCCTGCTTAATTCTGTTTCTAATACTATTTGAGTACTTTTGAAAAGTAAGACTATAAGCTTCAGATTTTGAATACTATCTCAGCAAACTACCTCTGCAATATCTGGCGCACTGTAAGTTTTGAGAGATAGTCATATCACTTGGTTATTCTCCAGCTCTGGGGTATCCAAAAAATTGTCTGCCTTGTACTGGAGACTAAGGTGATACGAGTCAGTGAGTTAGAGTTGGGTCCTCACCCCCCCAAAAAAAGTCAGTGAGTTAATAGCCTGGAAGACTTAAAAAAATAAGGTGTTGCCTACCACTTTCTTTTATACATTGCATTACTGATACATGAACAGATTTTCTTTTAAAAATACAGCTTCTTAATGAAATCCTAAAACAATTGTCTTTTCTGACAATTCGTCATTTTTCATGTGATTTCCAATTTAAAAATCAGATATTCTATTTTTCTAGAAGAACCTAACAAGACATGTGAGAGCAGTAACACTAGTGCTACCACTACCTCCATCCAGCCTAATCTGGAAAACAGTAACAGCAGCAGTGAACTAAATTCTTCCCAGAGTGAATCTGCTAAGGCAGCTGATGATCCTGAAAATGGAGAAAGAGAATCTCATACACCTGTCTCTATTCAGGAAGAGATAGGTAAGAATATACTTCATCCATTCCTTTAAAGGGAAGTTTTTTCTTTTTTTTCTTTTTTTTGTGTGTGTGTGTGTGGTTTTTTGCTTTTGTTTTTGTTTTTTAGTTTTTAATTTTTTAAATGAAAGTTTGGTGGGGGGTGGAATTTAGATGTTCTTTTCCTTTATTTTTCATTTTTTTTTTAAACACAGCACTTGCACTCAATGTTTTTGTTTTCAAAATCTACAAAAGCACACAGAGCAGGGAAGAAAGATCCTTTTCATACTCCCCTCCCCAAAGGTAACCACCATGCATCAACAGTTTGGTGTGTAACATTTTAGATCTTTCTGCAGTTACATTTATGTATGTATGTTTACAAAGGTTTTGGAGAGCTTTGGGCGATTTTTTAGTTTTGGGGTTTTTTGAAATATAAACAGGATCATTCTGCATGTATTGTTCTGCATCCTGCTTTTTTTACTCAGTGATACATGGAGAGAATCTTTTTGTGTTATGAATTGAATTCATTTTTTTTTAAAGCTGCTGCATGGTACTCCAGAGTATGGATGAACCATAATTCATCTACTATTTCTCTATTAATGGACATTTATGTTGTTAACAGTTTTTCATTATTACAAATAGTGGTGCTTTTGAACATCCTTAACGTATATCTTTGTGTACTTGTGCAGGTATTTCTGGCAGTATAGAAACAGTAAGTGGACTTGCTGGTCAAATGGTAGCTACATTTAAAAAACAGTGATGGCTACTGCTTAATTGTATATCAAAAGAGATTTATACCAGTAACTTTCATACATTTCTGTTTCCTTATTCTCTCACTTAAATTCAACAACATCATTCCTCTTAACATTTTTGCCAATGGTGAAAAGTATTTCGTATACAAATTTACATATTCTTACTCATGTGGTTAAGTTTCTTACATGTATTTGTTGAACTTCCTGTGAATTGCTTATTCATATCTTTTTCTCACTTTTTCCTAATGAGTTTTGTTATTTTTCTTTAATGAATTTTAGGAATGCTTTATGTATTGTTGCTATTAATCTTCAATTTTACGTATATTTGCATAGTAATTGCCTACTTTTAGCTCTTCGTTGTCATACAGACATTTTTACATTTTTATTTACTTAAATTTATCAATCTTTTTCTTTAGAGTTTCTCTGGATTTTGTGTTTTATTGAGGAGGGTTATCCCCATCCCAAGAATATATATATGTTTTATAGTAATTCTTTATAATACTTCTATAACTTTGTTTTCAACCTATCTGAAGTAATAATTTTCATTTGATATGAGTTGGAAATCTGTTTTAATTAGGACTTTTTCAATTGCAAGTGACCAAACCAACTTAAACTAGCTTAAGTGAAGAGGGAATTTAATTAGCTCATGTAGTTGGGAAGTCCGAGCCATCATCAGGTATAACTGGACCCTCAGGTATCAAACTCTTTGTTTTCCTCTCTCTCTCACCTTTTAGGTCTACATATATTTATGTGTGTTAACCTCATTCTCTCCCAGTACAGACAGGCTATTCCCATGTGGCAGGGAAGATGGCACCAGCAATTTGTATTTATATGTTTCCAAGGTCTGTGACCCAAAGGCAAGGCCCCTACTTCTGCTCCAAATCAGAAGCCCTTGAGGAAGGAATTTGAGTGGCTTATCTTGGATCATATTGTTTCTAACCCTATGGCCAGGGCAGGCAAGGTACTACGATTGATGCCTCCAGCAAAAGTTGGGTAGGAATGGTTTTCTAAGGAAACAGGGACGCTGCAAATATTATAGCATAGTAAATATCTACACTTCCATCCTTTGGTAGCTCAGCACGTGTGTGTACTCACATTTGTTCTCATACATACAATTCAAAAATGGTTCTGCCTAATATAATGCAAAGATTTCACCCACAACTTAAAACTTTTTCAAAAACCTCTTTCCCACAGTTACATCCTGTAATTGTATCTAGACCTAAATCTAGTATTTCTCTGTGTGTATATTAATTTCAGTAGATCTGGGCCGGGCTCGGTGGCTCACACCTGTAATCCCAGCACTTTGGGAGGCCAAGGCGGGCGGATCACGAGGTCAGGAGTTCGAGACCAGTCTGGCCAACATAGTGAAACCCTGTCTCTACTAAAAATACAAAAAATACTAGCCGGGCATGGTGGTGTGTGCCTGTAATCCCAGCTACTGGGGAGGCTGAGGCAGGAGAATTGCTTGAACCCAGGAGGCAGAGGTTGCAGTGAGCCGAGATCGTGCCACTGCACTCCAGTCTGGGTGACAGAACGAGACTCCGTCTCAAAAAAAAAAAAAAAAAAAAAAAATTAAATTCCAGTAGATCTCGAGGTGGCTTATCTTGATCTCACAATCCATGAGCCACATTATGAATTTAACTGCCTATGACACTCATAAACATAGTAGAGGGTGTTCTTTAATAAAACTGGATGCCATTGTTTTTCTGGGAGAATGGCTGTGTTTGAGAGGTGAGAAACATATAAGAAGATTCCCCTTCTGGAGGCCATTCTGTTTTACCTGCCTAGTTCCTGCTGTCTGTTACTGGGGTTGGGTTGCTGGGGACTTCTATAGGATTAAACAATCATATAACCCTATTTGGCAGGTTTGGGGTTTTTTCTGACAGTAGCACTCACTTGTAGATTCCTAGGTTCCCAGCTAGTACTTAATGCCCAGTAACTTGCTTTAGGATCCATGAAGGTGAACACCCTCCACTTCCTCAGTTTATCTGTTTAGTAGGCCAATAGTCCTAGTCCTCAGGTGAAGAGTTTGTGTAGGCTTCTGCCTGCTGGTATCATTAAACAGTGAGCTGCAGAGGCTGATGTAGATCTGTAGCCTGCTGCCAGGCTGCATCACAAGGATCCACTGCTTTATAATAGGAGGAATATGGCCTTTGGGCAGAGGGTGTTCAGTAAAGACCTCTACCCTCAGTTTAGTTCTTTTTCTCCATTCCTTTAAGTCTTACCCCTGTGGTAATTTTCTCCTCCTTTCCCTTATTTGCACTAAATTTAGCAAGTGATAAAGGATTGACTCTGAGCAGTATTGGATTGTTGGCTCTGAATTAGGAAGCTTTTTAAAAGCACTGTGTCATTCTCTTTCTCTTTTCGGGAAATCTGACCCAGACCAAATGATGTCTAAAAAGTATCTATTACAGGACTTTATAGATGGTCCCAAGAACTAACCACCATAGTTCAACATCTTGGCATAAAACTCCATGATCTGAAGGCCAGGCGCAGTGGCTCACGCCTGTAATCCCAGCACTTTGGGAGGCTGAGACGGGTGGATCACTGGAGGTCAGGGGTTCAAGACCAGCCTGACCAACATGGTGAAACCCCGTCTCTACTAAAAATACAAAAATTAGCTGGGCATGGTGGCGGGCGCCTGTAATCCCAGCTACTTGGGAGGCTGAGGCAGGAGAATCGCTTGAACCCAGGAGGCAGAGGTTGCAGTGAGCCGAGATCGCACCACTGCACTCCAGCCTGGGCGACAAGAGCGAAACTCCATCTCAAAAAAAAGAAAAAAAACCTCCATGATCTGAGACCCAAGAGAAAATTGATAGTCTGACCAACTGCTTTGCTACCACACATCCAAAGTGACTTGCTTTCCAGCCTGGGGTGGCAAGATGCTCAGTACCCTCTCTCCATTTTGACTTATTATTTAAGGAGGGCAAAGAGGTGTGTTCTTTCTGTTTAAAACAAAAATCTGTAAATAATGCAGTCTTTTTATTTTTTTGGTCAGGTACTGGTAGTTAACTCTCAAGGAGAAATTTCACGGTTGAGCACCAAAAAGGAAGTGATCATGAAAGGAAATATCAACAATTATTTTAAATTGGGTCAAGAAGGGAAGTATCGCGTCTACCACAATCAATACTCCACCAATTCATTTGCTTTGAATAAGCACCAGCACAGAGAAGACCATGATAAGAGAAGGCATCTTGCACATAAGTTCTGTCTGACTCCAGCAGGAGAGTTCAAATGGAACGGTTCTGTCCATGGGTCCAAAGTTCTTACCATATCTACTCTGAGACTGACTATCACCCAATTAGAAAACAACATCCCTTCATCCTTTCTTCATCCCAACTGGGCATCACATAGGTAAAGGAAACTAAGGTTAATTTATTGCTGTAAAATAATTTCTCTCATTTCTTCTGAAATACAGGGCAAATTGGATCAAGGCAGTTCAGATGTGTAGCAAACCCAGAGAATTTGCATTGGCTTTAGCCATTTTGGAGTGTGCAGTTAAACCAGTTGTGATGCTACCAATATGGCGAGAATCTTTAGGACATACCAGGTAAATGAATTCTGAGCCTTGTAAATGATGAGTTAACATTGTCTTTCTATGCATGAATTCTTAGGTTACACCGGATGACATCAATTGAAAGAGAAGAAAAGGAGAAAGTCAAAAAAAAAGAGAAGAAACAGGAAGAAGAAGAAACGATGCAGCAAGCGACATGGGTAAAATACACATTTCCAGTTAAGCATCAGGTAATTTTTACAACAACCCTTTAAAATAGTGTTTGTTTAATCAAAATGTTTTCATTTACACCAGGTTTGGAAACAAAAAGGTGAAGAGTACAGAGTGACAGGATATGGTGGTTGGAGCTGGATTAGTAAAACTCATGTTTATAGGTTTGTTCCTAAATTGCCAGGCAATACTAATGTGAATTACAGAAAGTCGTTAGAAGGAAGTAAGTAATTAAAATTACATGTCCTGCATAATAACGTAAATTATCGTTACATGGTTCTTTTTAGCCAAAAATAATATGGATGAAAATATGGATGAGTCAGATAAAAGAAAATGTTCACGAAGTCCAAAAAAAATAAAAATAGAGCCTGATTCTGAAAAAGATGAGGTAAAAGGTTCAGATGCTGCAAAAGGAGCAGACCAAAATGAAATGGATATCTCAAAGATTACTGAGAAGAAGGACCAAGGTAAGGAGAGTCAGCTGTGGAGGGCAGCCTGGATTACATTTATATAAATGTCTTTGTTTCACAGATGTGAAGGAGCTCTTAGATTCTGACAGTGATAAACCCTGCAAGGAAGAACCAATGGAAGTAGACGATGACATGAAAACAGAGTCACATGTAAATTGTCAGGAGAGTTCTCAAGTAGATGTGGTCAATGTTAGTGAGGGTTTTCATCTAAGGACTAGTTACAAAAAGAAAACAAAATCATCCAAACTAGATGGACTTCTTGAAAGGAGAATTAAACAGTTTACACTGGAAGAAAAACAGCGACTCGAAAAAATCAAGTTGGAGGGTGGAATTAAGGGTATAGGAAAGACTTCTACAAATTCTTCAAAAAATCTCTCTGAATCACCAGTAATAACGAAAGCAAAAGAAGGGTGTCAGAGTGACTCGATGAGACAAGAACAGAGCCCAAATGCAAATAATGATCAACCTGAGGACTTGATTCAGGGATGTTCAGAAAGTGATTCCTCAGTTCTTAGAATGAGTGATCCTAGTCATACCACAAACAAACTTTATCCAAAAGATCGAGTGTTAGATGATGTCTCCATTCGGAGCCCAGAAACAAAATGTCCGAAACAAAATTCCATTGAAAATGACATAGAAGAAAAAGTCTCTGACCTTGCCAGTAGAGGCCAGGAACCCAGTAAGAGTAAAACAAAAGGAAATGATTTTTTCATCGATGACTCTAAACTAGCCAGTGCAGATGATATTGGTACTTTGATCTGTAAGAACAAAAAACCGCTCATACAGGAGGAAAGTGACACCATTGTTTCTTCTTCCAAGAGTGCTTTACATTCATCAGTGCCTAAAAGTACCAATGACAGAGATGCCACACCTCTGTCAAGAGCAATGGACTTTGAAGGAAAACTGGGATGTGACTCTGAATCTAATAGCACTTTGGAAAATAGTTCTGATACCGTGTCTATTCAGGATAGCAGTGAAGAAGATATGATTGTTCAGAATAGCAATGAAAGCATTTCTGAACAGTTCAGAACTCGAGAACAAGATGTTGAAGTCTTGGAGCCGTTAAAGTGTGAGTTGGTTTCTGGTGAGTCCACTGGAAACTGTGAGGACAGGCTGCCGGTCAAGGGGACTGAAGCAAATGGTAAAAAACCAAGTCAGCAGAAGAAATTAGAGGAGAGACCAGTTAATAAATGTAGTGATCAAATAAAGCTAAAAAATACCACTGACAAAAAGAATAATGAAAATCGAGAGTCTGAAAAGAAAGGACAGAGAACAAGTACATTTCAAATAAATGGAAAAGATAATAAACCCAAAATATATTTGAAAGGTGAATGCTTGAAAGAAATTTCTGAGAGTAGAGTAGTAAGTGGTAATGTTGAACCAAAGGTTAATAATATAAATAAAATAATCCCTGAGAATGATATTAAATCATTGACTGTTAAAGAATCTGCTATAAGGCCATTCATTAATGGTGATGTCATCATGGAAGATTTTAATGAAAGAAACAGCTCCGAAACAAAATCGCATTTGCTGAGTTCTTCAGATGCTGAAGGTAACTACCGAGATAGCCTTGAGACCCTGCCATCAACCAAAGAGTCTGACAGTACACAGACGACCACACCCTCAGCATCTTGTCCAGAAAGCAATTCAGTTAATCAGGTAGAAGATATGGAAATAGAAACCTCAGAAGTTAAGAAAGTTACTTCATCACCTATTACTTCTGAAGAGGAATCTAATCTCAGTAATGACTTTATTGATGAAAATGGTCTGCCCATCAACAAAAATGAAAATGTCAATGGAGAATCTAAAAGAAAAACCGTCATCACAGAAGTCACCACGATGACCTCCACAGTGGCCACAGAATCAAAAACTGTGATCAAGGTAGAAAAAGGCGATAAGCAAACTGTGGTTTCTTCCACAGAAAATTGTGCAAAATCCACTGTCACAACCACCACTACAACAGTGACCAAGCTTTCCACACCCTCCACAGGCGGCAGTGTGGACATCATCTCTGTAAAGGAGCAGAGCAAAACCGTGGTCACCACGACAGTGACAGACTCCCTGACCACCACGGGAGGCACACTGGTTACATCTATGACTGTGAGCAAAGAGTATTCCACACGAGACAAAGTGAAACTGATGAAATTTTCAAGACCAAAGAAGACTCGTTCAGGTACAGCTCTGCCATCCTATAGAAAATTTGTTACCAAGAGCAGCAAGAAGAGCATTTTTGTTTTGCCTAATGATGACTTAAAAAAGTTGGCCCGAAAAGGAGGAATCCGAGAGGTCCCTTATTTTAATTACAATGCAAAACCTGCTTTGGATATATGGCCATATCCTTCTCCTAGACCGACCTTTGGCATCACTTGGAGGTATGTACTTTAAAATGTATTTGGGGGAGGGAATATATATGGATTTCTTTGGTTTTCCTTTCAGGTATAGACTTCAGACAGTAAAGTCCTTAGCTGGAGTGAGCCTGATGTTACGGTTACTGTGGGCAAGTTTGAGATGGGATGATATGGCGGCCAAGGCTCCTCCAGGAGGAGGGACTACACGGACAGGTAAGGGGGAAGGGAGTTATTTTCTAATTTAAGTTATTAATACTATTGAATTAAATCACCATAGAAACATCCGAAACTGAAATCACAACAACAGAAATAATTAAGAGGAGAGATGTTGGTCCTTATGGCATTCGATCTGAATATTGTATCAGGAAAATCATTTGTCCCATTGGAGTTCCAGAAACACCAAAAGGTAAGAAATAGAATTCTATTCTTTCATGATTATTGCTTAAAATATTCTGATTTCCTTTCCAAAGAAACGCCTACACCTCAGAGGAAAGGCCTTCGATCAAGTGCACTGCGGCCAAAGAGACCAGAAACGCCCAAGCAAACTGGCCCTGTTATTATTGAAACCTGGGTAGCAGAAGAAGAACTGGAATTGTGGGAGATCAGGGCATTTGCTGAGAGGTAAGGAAATGGTTAATACCTGGTCAGCTATTTTTCTGATAAGTTTCTCCTTTTTTTCCTGCAGAGTGGAGAAAGAAAAGGCACAAGCAGTTGAGCAACAGGCTAAGGTTAGTGAACAGAAGAAGGCAGAGGACATCAATGATTCATGTTTCCTCTCCTTCACTTTTTTAGAAACGACTGGAGCAGCAGAAGCCGACAGTGATTGCAACTTCCACTACTTCCCCAACAAGCAGTACAACCAGCACCATCTCTCCAGCACAGAAGGTTATGGTGGCCCCCATAAGTGGCTCAGTTACAACTGGAACCAAAATGGTACTAACTACTAAAGTTGGATCTCCAGCTACAGTAACATTCCAACAAAACAAGAACTTTCATCAAACCTTTGCTACATGGGTTAAGCAAGGCCAGTCAAATTCAGGTATGGAACTATCATTAAGTAAAAGATTACTTTAAAGCTTATTAAATGTCTTATACCCCATTAGCCACCAGCACAGCTGCCACATCTGCTACAACCATTGCCAGCACAGGTCAGACGTTCCAAATTACAGGCAATCCAGTCACTATGGCAGGAAAAGTAATTACCAAACTGCCACTTCCTGCAAACAGCAAGATTGTCGCTGTAAATGTGCCAGCAACACAAGGAGGTAAGGGAAATGTGAAGTTTTAATTCACATTTAGTTTTTAATTATGGCTTCATCTTTTTTTAAGGCGTTGTTCAAGTACAGCAGAAAGTCCTGGGTATCATTCCATCAAGTACAGGTACCAGTCAGCAAACCTTTACTTCATTCCAGCCCAGGACAGCAACAGTCACAATTAGGCCCAATACCTCAGGCTCTGGAGGAACCACAAGCAATTCACAAGTAAGAATTCTTACAGACTTATTTGGTTTGATTTTTAATTCATTGTTCTTTGTGTCATTTATAGGTAATCACAGGGCCTCAGATTCGCCCTGGTATGACCGTGATTAGAACACCACTCCAACAGTCAACACTAGGAAAGGCAATTATTCGAACACCTGTGATGGTACAGCCAGGTATTTATCCATCCAGCATTATCATTTTACATTAAGCATTCATAATGTTTTGCTGTTTGGGTAGGTGCTCCTCAGCAAGTGATGACTCAAATCATCAGGGGGCAGCCTGTCTCCACTGCAGTCTCCGCCCCTAACACGGTTTCCTCAACACCTGGGCAGAAAAGCTTAACTTCAGCAACGTCCACTTCAAATATACAGTCTTCAGCCTCACAACCCCCTCGCCCCCAACAAGGACAAGTGAAGCTCACCATGGCTCAACTTACTCAGTTAACACAGGGCCACGTAAGTAACATAAGCTTTATTTTAACTTTAGAAACACTGTTTACATGTTGTGTTTTTTCCACAGGGTGGCAATCAAGGTTTGACAGTAGTAATTCAAGGACAAGGTCAAACTACTGGACAGTTGCAGTTGATACCTCAAGGGGTGACTGTACTCCCAGGCCCAGGCCAGCAGCTAATGCAAGCTGCAATGCCAAATGGTACTGTTCAGCGATTCCTCTTTACCCCATTGGCAACAACAGCCACCACAGCCAGCACCACCACCACCACTGTTTCCACGACAGCAGCAGGTAGAGCTGTGGGTTTATCGGAAATGTCGGATTAATAGAAATGGTTCATCTTTCCTTTTTACAGGTACAGGTGAACAAAGGCAGAGTAAACTGTCACCCCAGATGCAGGTACATCAAGACAAAACCCTGCCACCAGCTCAGTCATCAAGTGTGGGTCCAGCAGAAGCCCAGCCACAGACTGCTCAGCCTTCAGCTCAGCCCCAGCCCCAAACCCAGCCCCAGTCCCCAGCTCAGCCTGAAGTTCAGACTCAGCCTGAAGTTCAGACCCAAACAACTGTTTCATCCCATGTCCCTTCTGAAGCACAACCCACCCACGCACAGTCATCCAAGCCCCAAGTTGCAGCACAGTCTCAGCCTCAAAGTAATGTCCAAGGACAGTCTCCTGTTCGTGTCCAAAGTCCATCACAGACTCGAATACGTCCATCAACTCCATCCCAACTGTCTCCTGGACAACAATCCCAGGTTCAGACTACAACCTCACAACCGATTCCAATTCAACCACATACATCTCTTCAGATACCTTCCCAAGGCCAGCCACAGTCACAACCCCAGGTACAGTCTTCAACTCAAACTCTTTCATCAGGACAAACTTTAAATCAAGTTACTGTTTCATCCCCATCCCGTCCTCAGCTACAAATACAGCAGCCACAGCCCCAAGTCATTGCTGTGCCTCAGCTGCAACAACAAGTCCAGGTTCTCTCTCAGATCCAGTCACAGGTTGTGGCTCAGATACAGGCTCAGCAAAGTGGTGTGCCCCAGCAAATCAAACTCCAGTTACCTATCCAAATTCAGCAAAGCAGTGCTGTGCAGACTCACCAGATTCAGAATGTGGTTACAGTGCAGGCAGCCAGTGTGCAAGAGCAGTTGCAAAGGGTTCAGCAACTCAGGGATCAGCAGCAAAAGAAGAAACAGCAACAGATAGAAATTAAGCGTGAACACACCCTCCAAGCTTCTAATCAAAGTGAAATCATTCAGAAACAGGTAAAGTTATTAAGTAAAAGCAGCATGTTCAGATATGCGCTTTTGGATTTATTCTGTCCTGAAGGTGGTGATGAAGCATAATGCTGTAATAGAACATTTAAAACAGAAAAAGAGCATGACTCCAGCTGAAAGAGAAGAGAATCAAAGGTAGGGGAGACGCAGGGTCTTGTTGTCTGTCCCAGCATTACATAGGTTGTGTATTTTTCTCTAGAATGATTGTCTGTAACCAGGTGATGAAGTATATTTTGGATAAGATAGATAAAGAAGAAAAACAGGCAGCAAAAAAACGGAAGCGTGAAGAGAGTGTGGAGCAGAAACGTAGCAAGCAGAATGCCACTAAGCTGTCAGCTCTGCTCTTCAAGCACAAAGAGCAGCTCAGAGCCGAGATCCTGAAGAAGAGAGCACTCCTGGACAAGGATCTGCAAATTGAAGTGCAGGTAAGAGGGCACATCCTTTTCTTCTGTGTCCAGATAGTCTTGTATTGTCTTTAATTGATAACAGGAAGAGCTGAAGAGAGACCTGAAAATTAAGAAAGAAAAAGACCTGATGCAGTTGGCTCAGGCCACAGCAGTAGCTGCACCCTGCCCCCCAGTGACACCAGCTCCTCCAGCCCCTCCAGCCCCTCCACCTTCACCTCCCCCTCCACCTGCTGTGCAACACACAGGCCTTCTGTCCACGCCCACCTTACCTGCTGCTTCCCAGAAGAGGAAGCGGGAAGAGGAAAAAGACTCCAGCTCAAAGTCCAAGAAAAAGAAAATGATCTCTACTACCTCAAAGGAAACTAAGAAGGACACAAAGCTTTACTGTATCTGTAAAACGCCTTATGATGAATCTAAGTGAGTAGATCTTTTTGAGCTCTAGTTTTTTGTACATTGTCATTTTCATTGTGAATACTTTTAGGTTCTATATTGGCTGTGATCTTTGTACTAACTGGTATCATGGAGAATGTGTTGGCATCACAGAAAAGGAGGCTAAGAAAATGGATGTGTACATCTGTAATGATTGTAAACGGGCACAAGAGGGCAGCAGTGAGGAATTGTACTGTATCTGCAGAACACCTTATGATGAGTCACAGTGAGTTCTGATAAGAGCATCATATTTAATAATTGAACTCACATTTCCATTTCGGATCTTGCAGATTTTATATTGGCTGTGATCGGTGTCAGAATTGGTACCATGGGCGCTGCGTTGGCATCTTGCAAAGTGAGGCAGAGCTCATTGATGAGTATGTCTGTCCACAGTGCCAGTCAACAGAGGATGCCATGACAGTGCTCACGCCACTAACAGAGAAGGATTATGAGGGGTTGAAGAGGGTGCTCCGTTCCTTACAGGTGAGACCCCTCTGTGTGCAGCATTTCAAAATCTGACAATAATGATGCTGCTTTTTCATTATAGGCCCATAAGATGGCCTGGCCTTTCCTTGAACCAGTAGACCCTAATGATGCACCAGATTATTATGGTGTTATTAAGGAACCTATGGGTAAGTACATGAGTTGAATATGAAGTTTTTCATCTGAAAATGTTTTACATTTTGTGTTTTTAAGACCTTGCCACCATGGAAGAAAGAGTACAAAGACGATATTATGAAAAGCTGACGGAATTTGTGGCAGATATGACCAAAATTTTTGATAACTGTCGTTACTACAATCCAAGTGACTCCCCATTTTACCAGTGTGCAGAAGTTCTCGAATCATTCTTTGTACAGAAATTGAAAGGCTTCAAAGCTAGCAGGTGAGCAGATGGGTTCGGTATTCTGAATTAATCTTAATTGTTCCCTTTTTTCTATATTCTGTAGGTCTCATAACAACAAACTGCAGTCTACAGCTTCTTAAAGTTCAGCGTGTTAACCTAACATAAAACACAGCAAGAATCTGGTTGTCTGAACTATTTTAAATTAAGGAGCCAGATGTTTTTAGTCAGGCTATCCTGACAAGACTTGACCTAAACTTCGTTTTTATTGGTCATAACAGTCCAATTATATTCTTGGCCAATTTTGTCCAACGGACAAGAAAAAAGCAAAGTCAACGACACCATTATCTTGTCAAGATCAGATGGTTTTACTATTGTGGCAGAAGCGAGAAAACTTTGTTTATTGAAAAAAAAAGAAAAAGAAAGCAAGAAAAAAAGATACTATGGGGTCAAGTGTAACTCCATGGAAATGCCACGTCTGCTCTTCAGTGAAGAAGCTGGTTTAGAGTCTCACAGAAAACTTTTGACTGTATTTATTTATTGTTGCAAAAAAGACGCTTTTTTATTGCTGCCCTCATTTGTCAGCTAATTATTTTTTCTTATAAAATCCAGCCCCGGTTACATATAATCATCTGTATCTTATCATGATTCCTGTAGGTAAAAGTACAAGACGACCTCTAGATGTCTTTTCTTTCTATGAAAGGAGCTGCTATGTACACATGTGCACACACACACAACTGGGAATCAACAATGAGTTTATTGTTCATGGTAGATTAAAATTAAGCTTGCATAAAGGTTGGGCTAAGTGGTCCTGGACTACAGACTCTGTTGCCTTGAATATAACAGTACAATTTGTCAATTACTCTGCACCAGGCTAAAATGAGTAAAATCTATTTGAAGGTATCTTGTTTGTAAACATTTGTCAGATTCTAATTTTTTTCTTTTGTATTAAAATTCAACTATGGATGTATATGAAACAAAATAAATGGAGATAATTTTTCTCCCACAGACAGAGGTGTCTTTGAATGTGCGCTAATGATTATCTGTAAGCCTTTGTGGGGAGGGAGGCCTGCAAGGTCATGAAAGGCAGAAGAGTCTAATTGTGCCTGGATTTCTCCAGGACAGCAGTGGCCCCTCGTTTTATCATTCCCAGTCCATTGTCATCACGTCAGAGAAAAATCTTCAGGGGTGCTAATCCTGTTGCATCAGTTGATCATACTAACGAGAACGGTAATGCGACAAGATACACATTGCCTTCATCTGTACATTCTGTGATACCAGGCAAATTACCAATTACACACAGCTACTTATATTTTATGAAGGGCATTTTTTAGATGACCTCATCCTCTGTGTTATTTGTTGATTGGGTTTGTTTTCTGTTTGTTGGTTTGTTTGTTTCTTCCACGTAAGGAAAAGTAGTGTAAACAGTAGCGAGAAAATGGAAACCACAGAGGAAGATGTATTTTGCATGTTTTTCCTTTCAGTGTTCTTACACGTTGTATCACTGCATTGTGGTAATAGCTTCTATAAAATCTGCCATAGTTGGATTATGCAGCTTTGCAAAAATTTTTACTAGATTTTGCACTAACTCATATTAGCTTTGTCCTACCAACTTCTGGAATTTATCTAATTATTGTTTTTCAAAGTTTCTTTCCTTTTAATGTTTCCCTGCTATGCAAAACCTTTCCCAGACCTCAGTTTCTTAAAAGAAAGATGTTGCTACAGTTCCCGATTCTTTCTTATTACAGGCTCAGGTGTACAGGTTATTCTGGGTTAATTTTATCTAATGAAGCCCATTCCTTTTTGTACATAAAGATGTCACTTAAACTTATGCTTACAAACTAAAGACTAATCGCTCAATATGAAAACATGAAAAAATTTTTGCTTAAAGTATTAAGATGGAAGTAGTTAAATATGGGTTATTTTGTCCTTTTACTTTTTTAAAAAATGTTACATATTGTATGCACTGTGCTGATGCAAGAATTCTACATTTTAATGAGTTATAAAATTATTCTGCATCTCATCACGTCACAGTATTTCTGTACTATTTATTCATATATATAAATATATATGGGCTTAATCATTTAAAATTTGTTGCAGCAAGAACTTTCCTACCTGTAGGCAATAGATTGCTATGTTTTTAACAAATTGTGGCAAATTCTAAACAGCAATTCTTTTGTACGTAATAGGACATTTCATCCTAGAAAAATAAAGTAATGTTTTTGACATTGGATTTGGTGCAGTTTCTAATGAAGCAATGGTTGG